GCAGGCTGTCTCTATGATAGTTTGGAGGGATACTATGATGCCAATTTGCTGGAGTAATAGAATATGGTGAATGATGCAGTGCTAGCTACAATCTGTCCATGATTAAAGGCACAATCAAAGCATAAATTTTCATAAATTTCAGCCCAACAAGGTTTTCTTTTACGGGTGTACATAGTCATGTTTTCAATCGGCCCTCGGTGATCTTATCCTAATTTGACCTCTAAATGTGTAACTTTCATATACTTTTAGTTCCCTCAGTAGCACTATCTAGCCTGCATGCCAAAGAGCCCTGCTTGGTTAACTAGGAATGCATAAATCAATAAAAATAATCTCAGAGACAATAAAGATATGAGTTACTTAAAATACTTTGAAAGCACCTTATGGCCCGGCGCGGTGGCTCACGCCTGTAATCCTAGCACTTTGGGAGGCCGAGGCAGGTGGATCACAAGGTCAGGAGTTCGAGACCATCCTGGCCTATGGTGAAACCCCGTCTCTACTAAAAAAATACCAAAATTAGCTGGGCATGGTGGCGGGCGCCTGTAACCCCAGCTACTCGGGAGGCTGAGGCAGGAGAATTGCTTGAATCCGGGAGGCAGAGGATGCAGTGAGCCTAGATCGTGCCACTGCATTCCAGCCTGGGCAACAGAGCAAGAACCCGTCTCAAAAAAAAAAAAAAAAAAAAAAAAAAAAAGCACCCTGTGAGGGAAACAGTACTAATTATTTGATATTCTGGGAAAAGTGGGGGACAATTGTCAGGCTTCTTTGTCGAAAGTTTATGAACTGATGGCTCAGTTAATGGCTGCAAGTATAGTGTGTGTGTATATATATATATATACCTAGCAGTATTTATTAAATCCCAGCTGAGGCTCTTTTGTTGCCTCAGGCCCCTCTTGGTCTCCTCCAGTCTGAGCAAGGGAGAATTGCACAGAAGGGCGGGAACTGACTGTGGTTCCCGCCCCTTCTCATGAGGTTTTCAAACAGGTCCGTCATGCTATTATAAAAGTGCTGCGTGGCTCTGCCAGACGTATTGCGTTACAGATTTAACAGCTGTGGTTTCAAGATGTCTGGCCGCGGTAAGGGCGGAAAGGGTCTAGGTAAGGGTGGCGCCAAGCGTCACCGTAAGGTATTGCGTGACAATATCCAAGGAATCACCAAGCCCGCTATCCGCCGCCTGGCTCGCCGCGGCGGCGTCAAGCGTATTTCTGGCCTCATTTATGAGGAAACTCGCGGAGTGCTGAAAGTTTTCCTGGAAAATGTAATCCGCGATGCTGTCACCTACACGGAACACGCCAAACGCAAGACAGTCACAGCCATGGACGTGGTGTACGCGCTCAAGCGCCAGGGACGCACTCTTTATGGCTTCGGCGGCTGAGCTTACCTCTACAGTACACTACCGCAAAACCAACGGCCCTTTTCAGGGCCACCTATCCACTCAGGAGAAAGAGTAGTAGTCACTGCT